ACGGTCACATTATATTTTGGAAAAGCCACTCTGCCTGTTGTGTTGAGATTAGAGAGGCGATAAAGGGGATATGGGTAAACCACAAGAAGACTAGGTCAGTAGTCCCTCGACCCTCACTCCCCAGGTGAAGGCAGCCTAGACTAGGGTGGTGATGGAGGAGATAGAAGAGGACAGATTCAAGGAAAATTTGGAAGGTAAAAACCAGTAGGATTTGCTGACGGATGGAGTATAGGAGGGGAGAGGTAGATTATCAGGGATGTATCTTAGTTTTCTTATACAAGATAGATTCAGTTGCAATGAAATTGTTAATTGAAATTGACTTTAAATAATGGCATGACCTAAAGTTATGCAAACATTTGCCTTAGATAAAATATCAAGTTTTCAAAGTTTTTAGCTGGGTGGACGGCATGGCTTTACTTCCTATTTCTTGGTATTCTAATCCTGTTGAAAAAAAAAGTTTTTCTTTTTCTCAAAGGCTTATTTCAGTGGAAGCCCATCTGCAAAATCTGTTAATAAATTTAAATTAGAAAATAACTACAAGTGCCATTGACACGTTGGTTATTCTTTTTGAGAGTGACCTAAGGCCACCTCTGGGAGAGCTGGGGGCTCTTCTGAAGCCTGCCCGACTGCACCGCGTGCCCGTGCCTGGAAGTCAGACTCGGGGCGGTGCGGCAGCGCGAGGCCTGCAGTCCTAAGCGCGGGGTCGCTCCAGCCCCAGAGGGGGTGTGTCTCCTGCCTCTTCAACCTGGCAGGGGCTGTTCAAGTGGCCGGGGAAACCAGCGATTTGGAGGGTCGAGGGCTGGTGCTTTGAAAGACAGGCGGAGGGGAGAGAGGGATTTCCCCGTCCCCGCTGCACTCGGTCCTTCCCCTGGGTTACTCCTTTTCTCCGCCTGCGCGGCCCCTAACCTGCTCCAACCCGTTGTGCAGAAGAGGCCGCCGGGTCCCTTTAAGGCCCCGCCGCGCCTGCGCCTTGGGTTATCCTGACACGCCCATCGGGATCCTGAGGAGCCAGTGGGCTGCAGGCGCAGGCGCAGGCGCAGGCGAGGGGCTGGGTGGCGGTTGAGACAGCGGCGGTACTGGGAGGCGTAGGTGAGGGTCGCGAGGCTGCCCGAGCTTCTGAGCGAGCGCGGTGCTTTTGGGAACGCGGGACGGGCGATCTGCGGCGCCAGGAGCTGGGCCGAGGCGCGGCGGCGCGGCTGCCGGCTGCCCTGTGAATGGGAAGTTACGCGAAGTCCACCCAGCGTTTCTGAGGTGAGGGCGCCGCGCCAGGCTGGGCGGGCGGTGTTAACCTTGATTTCTCTCTTTTATCTCACAGGCAATCTGAAGGCAAATCCTGTTTAGACCCAGGCGAAGGTTCCCGGTGACCCGGGCTCTCACCAGCCAATTGTCCCTTGCCGTCCTCCTGAGGGTGCCTGGAGCTTAAGCACTGTGTGCTCTTGGCCTCCACACTGGGGATGCCGCTGACTCCCACTGTCCAGGGCTTCCAGTGGATTCTCCGAGGCCCTGATGTAGAAACTTCCCCATTGGGTGCACCAAGAGCAGCCTCACATGGTGTGGGCTGACATCAAGAGCTGCCAGATCCAACAGGTAAAAATCCCGAGGCATTGCCAGCTCAGTGGAGTAGAAATTAAGTTTGCCTCTTTTTGCACAGGAAGATGGCCAATCTTTCCTAAGCTGCTCACCTTACAAGAAAACGAATCGTACTGCTAAGAATTCAAACTTCAGCAGTCATGGGTAAGTAAGGAAGTCTTATAAATCTATTTTAGGCCTAATGTCCTGATCTCTGTGCCCTTTTCAGGGAGCCTTGGGAGGAGCCCGAATCACTGATGGAATTGGACAGTGCATGGAGATGGTTCAGCAGGACAAGGGTAAGTGCAGGGGCAAGTCCAGGTCATACTGATGAATAATTCATGTGATTGCTTTTATTGGCAGTGCTGAAAACTCATCCCCGTGTGACCTCAAGTAAGCCATGTAACTCTGTGAACCTGCAGTTTTATCATTTTTAAAATAAAGAAACATGACAGATTTTCATTATGACACAGAATGTCAGGTCTCCCAGATGCCAGAAAATACATTTACTTAAAGCCATTGATACGTCTTAAAGCGGTTTCCTTACAGTGTCATTGGAGGACAGTGTGGAGTGCAGAGAGACATGCTTTGAAATGGGATTGATCCAGTGCTCCTTCCTTCACTACCACATGAATGCTGGGCAGCCCAGGGTCAACCCACCGCACCCTCAACTCAGGCAAGTCCAGCAGCCAATCTTAGGAGACCTGGCCCACCTTCTAATTCTGTTATTGCAACTGCAGACGGTTACCTGGCACGCTGGCCACAGTCTACCTCACTCTTATCAGAGTCTGAGCTACTGGCAGTGCTTTCAGCTCTGAGTTCAGGCACCTCGAACCTTGTTTTTGTGGTGAAGGATCCTAAAGTGCTGTGGGGAGTGATCACATTTTTCACAACAGTAAGTTAAGAATTTCAGTTACTGACATCCCTACCCATCATATGTTTGGGTTTCTTCTCCCCAGTCCCTGGCTCCACCTCTTCTGCCACAAACGTCAGCATGGTGGTATCAGCCGGCCCTTGGTCCAGCGAGAAGGCAGAGACGAACATTCTAGAAATGAATGAGAAATTGCGCCCCCAGCTGGCAGAGAAGAAACAGCAGTTCAGAAACCTCAAAGAGAAATGTTTTGTAACTCAACTGGCCGGCTTCCTGGCCAACCGACAGAAGAAATACAGTAAGATCTATAGGCTCACCATCATGAAAGTGCCACTGAGGCAGGTGTGTCTGTCTTTTCTCAGAGTATGAAGAGTGTAAAGACCTCATAAAATTTATGCTGAGGAATGAGCGACAGTTCAAGGAGGAGAAGCTTGCAGAGCAGCTCAAGCAAGCTGAGGAGCTCAGGTGAGGGGACCCCGTTGGGGGAGGCAGGCGGGACTCTTAAATTTTCTCTACCGTCTCACCTTAGGCAATATAAAGTCCTGGTTCACTCTCAGGAACGAGAGCTGACCCAGTTAAGGGAGAAGTTACGGGAAGGGAGAGATGCCTCCCGCTCATTGAATCAGCATCTCCAGGCCCTCCTCACTCCGGATGAGCCAGACAAGTCCCAGGGGCAGGACCTGCAAGAACAGCTGGCTGAGGGGTGTAGACTGGCACAGCAACTTTTCCAAAAGCTCAGCCCAGGTAAGGTGGCCATAGGCCCTGATGACCCAAAAGAAATATCTGAACGAACATTTTGTATTTACAGAAAATGACGAAGATGAGGATGAAGATGTTCAAGTTGAGGAGGCTGAGAAAGTACTGGAATCATCTGCCCCCAGGTAACACTGAATACTCAGGAGCAAGTAATGGGTTCTGTCATCTCTGTCCCACCTGGCTCATCAGGGAGGTGCAGAAGGCTGAAGAAAGCAAAGTCCCTGAGGACTCACTGGAGGAATGTGCCATCACTTGTTCAAATAGCCACGGCCCTTGTGACTCCAACCAGCCTCACAAGAACATCAACATCACATTTGAGGAAGACAAAGTCAACTCAGCTCTGGTTGTAGACAGAGAATCCTCTCATGATGAATGTCAGGATGCTGTAAACATTCTCCCAGGTAGCCTCTATTTTCCTTGTGTCTCATACCTCACCCATCATGTGTTTGCCTTTCTTCTCCCCAGTCCCTGGCCCCACCTCTTCTGCCACAAACGTCAGCATGGTGGTATCAGCCGGCCCTTTGTCCAGCGAGAAGGCAGAGATGAACATTCTAGAAATCAACGAGAAATTGCATCCCCAGCTGGCAGAGAAGAAACAGCAGTTCAGAAACCTCAAAGAGAAATGTTTTGTAACTCAACTGGCTGGCTTCCTGGCCAACCAGCAGAACAAATACAGTAAGATCTATAGGCTCACCATCACGAAAGTGCCACTGAGGCAGGCGTGTCTGTCTTTTCTCAGAATATGAAGAGTGCAAAGACCTCATAAAATCTATGCTGAGGAATGAGCGACAGTTCAAGGAGGAGAAGCTTGCAGAGCAGCTCAAGCAAGCTGAGGAGCTCAGGTGAGGGGACCCCATGGGGGCAGGCGGGGGAGACTCTTAAATTTTCTCTACCATCTCACCTTAGGCAATATAAAGTCCTGGTTCACTCTCAGGAACGAGAGCTGACCCAGTTAAGGGAGAAGTTACGGGAAGGGAGAGATGCCTCCCGCTCATTGAGTCAGCATCTCCAGGCCCTCCTCACTCCGGATGAGCCAGACAAGTCCCAGGGGCAGGACCTGCAAGAACAGCTGGCTGAGGGGTGTAGACTGGCACAGCACCTTGTCCAAAAGCTCAGCCCAGGTAAGGTGGCCATAGGCCCTGATGACCCAAAAGAAATATCTGAACGAACATTTTGTATTTACAGAAAATGACGAAGATGAGGATGAAGATGTTCAAGTTGAGGAGGCTGAGAAAGTACTGGAATCATCTGCCCCCAGGTAACACTGAATACTCGGGAGCAGGTAATGGGTTCTGTCATCTCTGTCCCACCTGGCTCATCAGGGAGGTGCAGAAGGCTGAAGAAAGCAAAGTCCCTGAGGACTCACTGGAGGAATGTGCCATCACTTGTTCAAATAGCCACGGCCCTTGTGACTCCAACCAGCCTCACAAGAACATCAACATCACATTTGAGGAAGACAAAGTCAACTCAGCTCTGGTTGTAGACAGAGAATCCTCTCATGATGAATGTCAGGATGCTGTAAACATTCTCCCAGGTAGCCTCTATTTTCCTTGTGTCTCATACCTCACCCATCATGTGTTTGCCTTTCTTCTCCCCAGTCCCTGGCCCCACCTCTTCTGCCACAAACGTCAGCATGGTGGTATCAGCCGGCCCTTTGTCCAGCGAGAAGGCAGAGATGAACATTCTAGAAATGAATGAGAAATTGCGCCCCCAGCTGGCAGAGAAGAAACAGCAGTTCAGAAACCTCAAAGAGAAATGTTTTGTAACTCAACTGGCCGGCTTCCTGGCCAACCAGCAGAACAAATACAGTAAGATCTATAGGCTCACCATCACGAAAGTGCCACTGAGGCAGGCGTGTCTGTCTTTTCTCAGAATATGAAGAGTGCAAAGACCTCATAAAATCTATGCTGAGGAATGAGCGACAGTTCAAGGAGGAGAAGCTTGCAGAGCAGCTCAAGCAAGCTGAGGAGCTCAGGTGAGGGGACCCCATGGGGGCAGGCAGGGGGGACTCTTAAATTTTCTCTACCGTCTCACCTTAGGCAATATAAAGTCCTGGTTCACTCTCAGGAACGAGAGCTGACCCAGTTAAGGGAGAAGTTACGGGAAGGGAGAGATGCCTCCCGCTCATTGAGTCAGCATCTCCAGGCCCTCCTCACTCCGGATGAGCCAGACAAGTCCCAGGGGCAGGACCTCCAAGAACAGCTGGCTGAGGGGTGTAGACTGGCACAGCACCTTGTCCAAAAGCTCAGCCCAGGTAAGGTGGCCATAGGCCCTGATGACCCAAAAAAATATCTGAACGAACACTTCTGTATTTACAGAAAATGACAACGATGACGATGAAGATGTTCAAGTTGAGGTGGCTGAGAAAGTGCAGAAATCGTCTGCCCCCAGGTAACACTGAATACTCAGGAACAATTAATGGATTCTGTCATCTCTGTCCCACCTGGCTCATCAGGGAGATGCCGAAGGCTGAAGAAAAGGAAGTCCCTGAGGACTCACTGGAGGAATGTGCCATCACTTGTTCAAATAGCCATGGCCCTTATGACTCCAACCAGCCACATAGGAAAACCAAAATCACATTTGAGGAAGACAAAGTCGACTCAACTCTCATTGGCTCATCCTCTCATGTTGAATGGGAGGATGCTGTACACATTATCCCAGGTAGCCTCTGTTTTCCTTGTGTCTCATACCTCAATGTGACCTGCTTCTCTGAATTTATTTACAGAAAATGAAAGTGATGATGAGGAAGAGGAAGAAAAAGGGCCAGTGTCTCCCAGGTAATGTTGTGGAATTGTTGGCTGTTAATTCATTCTATCATCCCTGTCCTGCCTGGCTCATCAGGAATCTGCAGGAGTCTGAAGAGGAGGAAGTCCCCCAGGAGTCCTGGGATGAAGGTTATTCGACTCTCTCAATTCCTCCTGAAATGTTGGCCTCGTACCAGTCTTACAGCGGCACATTTCACTCATTAGAGGAACAGCAAGTCTGCATGGCTGTTGACATAGGCGGTGAGTACTCCATTGTGAAGGTGATAAAGCTCATGTAAGAGGCCCCATCTGAATTTATTTGCAGGACATCGGTGGGATCAAGTGAAAAAGGAGGACCAAGAGGCAACAGGTCCCAGGTGAGTCTGAGAAATTGTGGACAGTTAATTTGGGCTTATTCTTTACTTTTTCCCACTGTTCCAGGCTCAGCAGGGAGCTGCTGGATGAGAAAGGGCCTGAAGTCTTGCAGGACTCACTGGATAGATGTTATTCAACTCCTTCAGGTTATCTTGAACTGACTGACTCATGCCAGCCCTACAGAAGTGCCTTTTACATATTGGAGCAACAGCGTGTTGGCTGGGCTCTTGACATGGATGGTGAGTACCTTTCTATGAAGGTGATAAGGATCAATATGTCTGTCCATGTCTGAACTTATTGCAGAAATTGAAAAGTACCAAGAAGTGGAAGAAGACCAAGACCCATCATGCCCCAGGTAACTTTGAGCAATTATGGATGCTTAATTCTGGCTTATTCTTTACTTTTTCCTACTTTTCCAGGCTCAGCAGGGAGCTGCTGGATGAGAAAGAGCCTGAAGTCTTGCAGGACTCACTGGATAGATGTTATTCGACTCCTTCAGGTTATCTTGAACTGCCTGACTTAGGCCAGCCCTACAGAAGTGCTGTTCACTCATTGGAGGAACAGTACCTTGGCTTGGCTCTTGACGTGGACAGTGAGTACCTTACTATGAAGGTGATAAGCCTCATTTTGTCTGTCCCTGTCTGAATGTATTGCAGGAATTAAAAAGGACCAGGAAGAGGAAGAAGACCAAGGCCCACCATGCCCCAGGTAACTGAGCAATTGTGAACAGCTACTTCTGTGGCTTATTCTTTACTTTTTCCTCCTTTTCCAGGCTCAGCAGGGAGCTGCTGGAGGCAGTAGAGCCTGAAGTCTTGCAGGACTCACTGGATAGATGTTATTCAACTCCTTCCAGTTGTCTTGAACAGCCTGACTCCTGCCTGCCCTATGGAAGTTCCTTTTATGCATTGGAGGAAAAACATGTTGGCTTTTCTCTTGACGTGGGAGGTGAGTACCTTTCTATGAAGGTGATAAGGATCAATGTGTCTGTCCATGTCTGAATTTATTGCAGAAATTGAAAAGAAGGGGAAGGGGAAGAAAAGAAGGGGAAGAAGATCAACGAAGAAAAGAAGGAGAAGGGGAAGAAAAGAAGGGGAAGAAGATCAAAACCCACCATGCCCCAGGTAACTTTCAGCAATTGTGGATGCTTAATTCTGGCTTATTCTTTACTTTTTCCCACTGTTCCAGGCTCAGCAGGGAGCTGCTGGATGAGAAAGGGCCTGAAGTCTTGCAGGACTCACTGGATAGATGTTATTCAACTCCTTCAGGTTATCTTGAACTGACTGACTCATGCCAGCCCTACAGAAGTGCCTTTTACATATTGGAGCAACAGCGTGTTGGCTGGGCTCTTGACATGGATGGTGAGTACCTTTCTATGAAGGTGATAAGGATCAATATGTCTGTCCATGTCTGAACTTATTGCAGAAATTGAAAAGTACCAAGAAGTGGAAGAAGACCAAGACCCATCATGCCCCAGGTAACTTTGAGCAATTATGGATGCTTAATTCTGGCTTATTCTTTACTTTTTCCTACTTTTCCAGGCTCAGCAGGGAGCTGCTGGATGAGAAAGAGCCTGAAGTCTTGCAGGACTCACTGGATAGATGTTATTCGACTCCTTCAGGTTATCTTGAACTGCCTGACTTAGGCCAGCCCTACAGAAGTGCTGTTCACTCATTGGAGGAACAGTACCTTGGCTTGGCTCTTGACGTGGACAGTGAGTACCTTACTATGAAGGTGATAAGCCTCATTTTGTCTGTCCCTGTCTGAATGTATTGCAGGAATTAAAAAGGACCAGGAAGAGGAAGAAGACCAAGGCCCACCATGCCCCAGGTAACTGAGCAATTGTGAACAGCTACTTCTGTGGCTTATTCTTTACTTTTTCCTCCTTTTCCAGGCTCAGCAGGGAGCTGCTGGAGGCAGTAGAGCCTGAAGTCTTGCAGGACTCACTGGATAGATGTTATTCAACTCCTTCCAGTTGTCTTGAACAGCCTGACTCCTGCCTGCCCTATGGAAGTTCCTTTTATGCATTGGAGGAAAAACATGTTGGCTTTTCTCTTGACGTGGGAGGTGAGTACCTTTCTATGAAGGTGATAAGGATCAATGTGTCTGTCCATGTCTGAATTTATTGCAGAAATTGAAAAGAAGGGGAAGGGGAAGAAAAGAAGGGGAAGAAGATCAACGAAGAAAAGAAGGAGAAGGGGAAGAAAAGAAGGGGAAGAAGATCAAAACCCACCATGCCCCAGGTAACTTTCAGCAATTGTGGATGCTTAATTCTGGCTTATTCTTTACTTTTTCCCACTGTTCCAGGCTCAGCAGGGAGCTGCTGGATGAGAAAGGGCCTGAAGTCTTGCAGGACTCACTGGATAGATGTTATTCAACTCCTTCAGGTTATCTTGAACTGACTGACTCATGCCAGCCCTACAGAAGTGCCTTTTACATATTGGAGCAACAGCGTGTTGGCTGGGCTCTTGACATGGATGGTGAGTACCTTTCTATGAAGGTGATAAGGATCAATATGTCTGTCCATGTCTGAACTTATTGCAGAAATTGAAAAGTACCAAGAAGTGGAAGAAGACCAAGACCCATCATGCCCCAGGTAACTTTGAGCAATTATGGATGCTTAATTCTGGCTTATTCTTTACTTTTTCCTACTTTTCCAGGCTCAGCAGGGAGCTGCTGGATGAGAAAGAGCCTGAAGTCTTGCAGGACTCACTGGATAGATGTTATTCGACTCCTTCAGGTTATCTTGAACTGCCTGACTTAGGCCAGCCCTACAGAAGTGCTGTTCACTCATTGGAGGAACAGTACCTTGGCTTGGCTCTTGACGTGGACAGTGAGTACCTTACTATGAAGGTGATAAGCCTCATTTTGTCTGTCCCTGTCTGAATGTATTGCAGGAATTAAAAAGGACCAGGAAGAGGAAGAAGACCAAGGCCCACCATGCCCCAGGTAACTGAGCAATTGTGAACAGCTACTTCTGTGGCTTATTCTTTACTTTTTCCTCCTTTTCCAGGCTCAGCAGGGAGCTGCTGGAGGCAGTAGAGCCTGAAGTCTTGCAGGACTCACTGGATAGATGTTATTCAACTCCTTCCAGTTGTCTTGAACAGCCTGACTCCTGCCTGCCCTATGGAAGTTCCTTTTATGCATTGGAGGAAAAACATGTTGGCTTTTCTCTTGACGTGGGAGGTGAGTACCTTTCTATGAAGGTGATAAGGATCAATGTGTCTGTCCATGTCTGAATTTATTGCAGAAATTGAAAAGAAGGGGAAGGGGAAGAAAAGAAGGGGAAGAAGATCAACGAAGAAAAGAAGGAGAAGGGGAAGAAAAGAAGGGGAAGAAGATCAAAACCCACCATGCCCCAGGTAACTTTCAGCAATTGTGGATGCTTAATTCTGGCTTATTCTTTACTTTTTCCCACTGTTCCAGGCTCAGCAGGGAGCTGCTGGATGAGAAAGGGCCTGAAGTCTTGCAGGACTCACTGGATAGATGTTATTCAACTCCTTCAGGTTATCTTGAACTGACTGACTCATGCCAGCCCTACAGAAGTGCCTTTTACATATTGGAGCAACAGCGTGTTGGCTGGGCTCTTGACATGGATGGTGAGTACCTTTCTATGAAGGTGATAAGGATCAATATGTCTGTCCATGTCTGAACTTATTGCAGAAATTGAAAAGTACCAAGAAGTGGAAGAAGACCAAGACCCATCATGCCCCAGGTAACTTTGAGCAATTATGGATGCTTAATTCTGGCTTATTCTTTACTTTTTCCTACTTTTCCAGGCTCAGCAGGGAGCTGCTGGATGAGAAAGAGCCTGAAGTCTTGCAGGACTCACTGGATAGATGTTATTCGACTCCTTCAGGTTATCTTGAACTGCCTGACTTAGGCCAGCCCTACAGAAGTGCTGTTCACTCATTGGAGGAACAGTACCTTGGCTTGGCTCTTGACGTGGACAGTGAGTACCTTACTATGAAGGTGATAAGCCTCATTTTGTCTGTCCCTGTCTGAATGTATTGCAGGAATTAAAAAGGACCAGGAAGAGGAAGAAGACCAAGGCCCACCATGCTCCAGGTAACTGAGCAATTGTGAACAGCTACTTCTGTGGCTTATTCTTTACTTTTTCCTCCTTTTCCAGGCTCAGCAGGGAGCTGCTGGAGGCAGTAGAGCCTGAAGTCTTGCTGGACTCACTGGATAGATGTTATTCAACTCCTTCCAGTTGTCTTGAACAGCCTGACTCCTGCCTGCCCTATGGAAGTTCCTTTTATGCATTGGAGGAAAAACATGTTGGCTTTTCTCTTGACGTGGGAGGTGAGTACCTTTCTATGAAGGTGATAAGGATCAATGTGTCTGTCCATGTCTGAATTTATTGCAGAAATTGAAAAGAAGGGGAAGGGGAAGAAAAGAAGGGGAAGAAGATCAACGAAGAAAAGAAGGAGAAGGGGAAGTAAAGAAGGGGAAGAAGATCAAAACCCACCATGCCCCAGGTAACTTTCAGCAATTGTGGATGCTTAATTCTGGCTGCTTCTTTAGTTTTGTCTGCTTTTCCAGGCTCAGCGGTGTGCTGATGGAAGTGGAAGAGCCTGAAGTCTTACAGGACTCACTGGATAGATGTTATTCGACTCCGTCAATGTACTTTGAACTACCTGACTCATTCCAGCACTACAGAAGTGTGTTTTACTCATTTGAGGAACAGCACATCAGCTTCGCCCTTGACGTGGACAATAGGTTTCTTACTTTGATGGGAACAAGTCTCCACCTGGTCTTCCAGATGGGAGTCATATTCCCACAGTAAGCAGCCCTTTCTAAGCCGAGAGATGTCATTCCTGCAGGCAGGACCTATAGGCACGTGAAGATTTGAATGAAACTATAGTTCCATTTGGAAGCCCAGACATAGGATGGGTCAGTGGGCGTGGCTCTATTCCTATTCTCAGACCATGCCAGTGGCAACCTGTGCTCAGTCTGAAGACAATGGACCCAAGTTAGGTGTGACACGTTCACATAACTGTGCAGCACATGCCGGGAGTGATCAGTCAGACATTTTAATTTGAACCACGTATCTCTGGGTAGCTACAAAGTTCCTCAGGGATTTCATTTTGCAGGCATGTCTCTGAGCTTCTATACCTGCTCAAGGTCAGTGTCATCTTTGTGTTTAGCTCATCCAAAGGTGTTACCCTGGTTTCAATGAACCTAACCTCATTCTTTGTATCTTCAGTGTTGAATTGTTTTAGCTGATCCATCTTTAACACAGGAGGGATCCTTGGCTGAGGATTGTATTTCAGAACCACCAACTGCTCTTGACAATTGTTAACCCGCTAGGCTCCTTTGGTTAGAGAAGCCACAGTCCTTCAGCCTCCAATTGGTGTTAGTACTTAAGAAGACCACAGCTAGATGGACAAACAGCATTGGGAGGCCTTAGCCCTGCTCCTCTCGATTCCATCCTGTAGAGAACAGGAGTCAGGAGCCGCTGGCAGGAGACAGCATGTCACCCAGGACTCTGCCGGTGCAGAATATGAACAACGCCATGTTCTTGCAGAAAACGCTTAGCCTGAGTTTCATAGGAGGTAATCACCAGACAACTGCAGAATGTAGAACACTGAGCAGGACAACTGACCTGTCTCCTTCACATAGTCCATATCACCACAAATCACACAACAAAAAGGAGAAGAGATATTTTGGGTTCAAAAAAAGTAAAAAGATAATATAGCTGCATTTCTTTAGTTATTTTGAACCCCAAATATTTCCTCATCTTTTTGTTGTTGTCATTGATGGTGGTGACATGGACTTGTTTATAGAGGACAGGTCAGCTGTCTGGCTCAATGATCTACATTCTGAAGTTGTCTGAAAATGTCTTCATGATTAAATTCAGCCTAAACGTTTTGCCGGGAACACTGCAGAGACAATGCTGTGAGTTTCCAACCTTAGCCCATCTGCGGGCAGAGAAGGTCTAGTTTGTCCATCAGCATTATCATGATATCAGGACTGGTTACTTGGTTAAGGAGGGGTCTAGGAGATGTGTCCCTTTTAGAGACACCTTACTTATAATGAAGTATTTGGGAGGGTGGTTTTCAAAAGTAGAAATGTCCTGTATTCCGATGATCATCCTGTAAACATTTTATCATTTATTAATCATCCCTGCCTGTGTCTATTATTATATTCATATCTCTACGCTGGAAACTTTCTGCCTCTATGTTTACTGTGCCTTTGTTTTTGCTAGTGTGTGTTGTTGAAAAAAAAAACATTCTCTGCCTGAGTTTTAATTTTTGTCCAAAGTTATTTTAATCTATACAATTAAAAGCTTTTGCCTATCACTCTGGACTGTTGGATTGTTTTTTACATTCAG